CAGCTTGAAACCACTGCCAGTTTGCTGAAAATGATTCCTCAGATGATCAAGGAAAATCCCAAAGCTCCTGATGACACCTCACCTGGTTGAACTCCTCGTCAGCATATATATCAATCAAGTCCACTCCTTCTGACATGGCTCCGGAAGGAAGATCGCGAGTCCGGAGGATGGACAAAGTAAGGAAGATGCCACTGCGGGATTCGGAAAAATGCAAGAATTAGAAGGCACGAGGGTCCTGGGCTGGGAAGAGGGTAATGATTGCTAACCTCCCATCTCCAGAGACGCAGCATCCTGGCGGCCCCAGCTCGGCCCCACCCGCTCCGCCCCGCCCCCGGCCTCGCGCCGCCCACCGCTCTCCCAGGCCGCCGGGGGTCGCTGCCCATCACCCTCGGGCCCGACCCGGGTAGCGCCGCGTCTGCGCCGCAGCTGCCTATGGCGCGACGGAAAAGTCCCACCCTCGGGTCCTAGTGGCCCTAGGACGGCGTTGCGAAGAATGACCGCGGCGAAGCCCGCAGCCCCTATCCGCTGCACCTGCCTAGCCCCCAAGGCGGCTCCGGCCAGAGCCCCCAGGTGTCAAGCAGCTCCAGCCGCCTCTGCCCCCAACCCAGGCCTACTCTTCGCCCCCAGCTAGGCCCGCCCCGCTCCCTCCCGACAAACCCGGCCCGGCGCGCTCTGCCTCCTCCCTCAAAAGGCCCGCGACTCCCTCCGCCCGCAGACTCCGGCCGTCCCATCTCAACCGACCCCCTTCCCGCCTCAGTGCCGGCCCGGACCCCTCTTCCGGCCCAACCTGCCCCCGACCGCGCGCCCCCGTTACCGGGAATATGGCGGCGGCGGCGGCGAGTCCGGACTAGGCCCGAAGCGCGCGAACCGCTCTCCGCCCCAGGTCCCGCCCCCCCCGCCGCCGGCGTCACACGCACCGCCACTTCCGGCATGCGCAGGGACGCACCTTCCGGCTCAGCTCCTCCGTGGCTGCCGTGGTCGGCTGGCCGGGCGGCTAGGAGTTCCCGGAAGTGCCCGCGCAGCCGGTTTCCGGTGCAGGTGGGGAAAATGGCGGTGTCTACAGTGTTCTCGACTTCGTCGCTGGTGAGGAGAGAGAACGTTCTAGCGTCCGGGGCTTGTAAAGATGTTTGTGGTTTGTTCATTTCAGATGCTTGCTCTGTCAAGGCACAGCCTATTGTCTCCTTTGCTCAGTGTGACATCATTCAGACGCTTCTACAGAGGTGACAGCCCAACAGATTCCCAAAAGGACATGATTGAAATCCCTTTGCCTCCATGGCAGGAGAGAACTGATGAATCCATAGAAACCAAAAGAGCCCGCCTGCTCTATGAGAGCAGAAAGAGGGGAATGTTGGAAAACTGCATTCTTCTTAGGTATGGGACTAGGAGTCTTTTTTTTTAAATCGCCTCTTTTTCTTTTTTTCTTTCTTGTTTTTAGTCTTTTTGCTAAAGAACATCTGCAGCACATGACAGAAAAGCAGCTGAACCTCTATGACCGCCTGATTAACGAGCCTAGTAATGACTGGGATATTTACTACTGGGCCACAGGTACTGGGTATGATAAGCAGCATAATGTGAAACATAATTTTTTCTGCCCACTCTTCTCTTGCAGAAGCTAAACCAGCCCCAGAAATATTTGAAAATGAAGTCATGGCCCTGCTGAGAGACTTTGCTAAAAACAAAAACAAAGAGCAGAGACTGCGTGCCCCAGATCTTGAGTACCTCTTTGAAAAGCCACGTTGAGCTGTGCTCCACGGCCTGGCATGGGGGTTCAGTCTGTGGATGGTAACTACTTATGATGGACGTTAGCCTTGCTTCCGGCTTCTTAGATGCCCAGCTGCCCTACCCCAGACCACTGGTCCTGCCTCAAGTGATGGACATAACCCTCTCCTAGGACATACATGTAAATGCACAATGTGACTCATTCTCATACTTTTTTGTTCAGCTCTGAGCCTCAAAAGTGATTTGTCAGCAGCGCTGGCATGCAGGCTTTGCCTGGCTGCTATCTCTAGAGGCAAGTCTGCCACGAGAGGGCACTGCAGGCGAAGCAGTTGTGCTTGCTCATTGCCTCAGCCCAAGTGTACTCAAAGAAAAGAGGCAGCCAGCTGTGCGTGCTGTATGGAAAGCCTCCCGCCCTCCCTGCAGCTCCCCGCCCTCAGTGGCCCAGGGCTTTGTTGAAGTGGAACTCCCCACTTCCAACCTGGTATGGCTCCTTCTGCGAAGGGAAGCTGATCCCAGCCTCCTGAGCTGAATCCTTCAAAGGCACAGCAGGCAGAATGAGGGCCACAGGCAGGAGTGGTGTGGGCACACTGCTTAGGAGTCAACATCTTCATCATTGGGCTTTCTTTAAAACGTGCACTTTGTAATTTGAAAGAGAATTATTAAAGCATACTGAAAAAAGGAAATTTACAATTTCCCAGCCCTCACAATTAATTTT